GCTCAAGAACCCCACGCTTTACCTGGCTTCTCAGCGAGCCACAGCAATCATCTCTCCTTCAAAGATGTTTGCTTTCTCCCCCATTAGCTAGCTCTGAGGCCTGGAGAGGGAGACTGTGCTTTTCTAGGCAGCGCTCAATACACAACCACATCCCACAGGCGGCCGAGCGCTGCTTCCTTTCTGACAGACGCTCCGGGGCCGCGGCCGGAGGTGGCCCCGAGAGTCGCGCCCGGCAGCCATGGCCGGCGCCGGCCTGGAACGCCCGGCGACCAGGGAAAGCTCCGGAAGCGCTGGTTTAACCGACCGCAGCCCCGGCCGGGCTCTCCAAGACCTTTCTTCAGAGAGAACGGCTCGGTCGGACCATTCCCCTCGCTCCCCGATAACGCCCACCGCGAACGCGCTCCGGGGAAACCGGCAGATCTTTCCTCACAAAGAGCCGGCGAGCGGCGAGCCGTAGCCCCTCCGGGGAGAAGAGACGCCCCCCGCGACCCTGCGAACCTTCGGGCCCGCAGCGCCCCTGCCCCCGCCTCCACAGCCCCTCCTCCGACTGCCGCGGCCGAGGGGACGCCCGGGTCCCTCGCGGTCCAGCCGGGCACCTGGCGTCGAGCCTGCGCTCCCGGCTGTCCTCCGGGCCTCCGCTCGGGTCCGCCCACCAGCGAGAAAACTCCGCCGGCAACTGCTGCCGACCGCCCCTGCCCCCACAAACCGCGCCGCCGGCTTCCACCCGCGCCCTCCCCCGCACTCCAACTCGGTCCAACTCGGCCCCTCACCCAAAGACATATCTATTTTGTCGAGGTTTTCATTGCTGCGGGCCTTCGGCGGCGGCGAAGAAGTCGCCGTGGCTCCCACCAACCGGGTACCAAACCGGTTCATGGCTGGAGACGTCGCGCCGAGAGCGGGCGCGGACAAGGCCGGAGTCGCAGGCCTGCCACCTCCCACTCGCGCACGCAGCCCGCCGCACCGAGGGAGCGCGCACGCGCCGGCGCCGTCCTCGGTCTCCACCCGCGGCTGCGGGCGGGGCGGGGCCACCGACACTCGCGGGCGACCAGAGCGGCCCCGCGCCGTGACTCGCTCCTAGCGGCCCTCGCAGGATCGGACGAGGCATTGCAGCCGCTGTGCTAGGCGCTCGCGAGGACCGCCGTTGTGAGCAGTTCGACTTTCCGCCCAAACTGGGGGATGCTAGACCGCGGGCACCTCTGAATCTTATGCCTTCAGTGATATAATCCTCCGTGTCCTTCGAGTCCCTCCTGCTGCAGACAGGTCCCCTATACTTCGGTACACACGAGCCTTTCGCGCCCACCGCAACGCAGCCTCGGGAGGCAGGACAGACCCCTGCGAGTGTAGATTGCAGCTGCATCCCAGCTCCCCCCTCCCTGGCACGCTCCTCCACCTACAGCTGCGCTGAGCTGCCGCATCTGAACGCAAAGCAAACGCTGCAGTGACGGTTCCTGCGTCACCTTAACTCCAAAGTAAATGCTAACGTTTCCCGTGTCTGTACCTTCTCTCAATCGGCACTCTCAAAACATCTGGCACGGTGTTCACTACCCTAATAAGACCTCAGCTTCCCTCGGGAGGGGTAAGTACCTCTGTTGATGTAGCTGCATTTTCTTAAGATGTCTCTTTTTTTTTATCATGACAAGGACATAACAATATAGGAAGAGTGAACCACACACCTATCAAGGGGCACAAGAAACTTTAATAGTGGAGGAAAGTTTGGACTCGGAAACTCAAGAACAATATTTGGCATGTCAAGGAGAATATCATGTATGTCCTTAGCATAATGTGCTTGATTTTACACTAACGATTGGTGTAACTGATGCCCTTGCAGGAGGGAGCACTGGCAGTTGCTGGGTAATTTGAAGACGACGGTGGAGGGTTTGGTATCAACCAACAGCCCCAACGTCTGGTCTAAGTATGGTGGCTTGGAGCGGCTTTGCAGGGACATGCAGAGCATCCTCTATCACGGGCTTATCCGTGACCAGGTATGCAGAACTCCTTTTTTTGCCAGATTGGCTGATTTGCTCATTGTATGTGTTCCCTTTGCAGGCGTGCCGCCGCCAGACGGATTACTGGCAGTTCGTGAAAGACATCCGGTGGCTCAGTCCCCACTCAGCCCTTCACGTGGAGAAGGTAAGAGTGAGAGCAGAGCGGCTGTGCTGGCATGTGTTTTGACTCATGCCCCTTTGCTTCCCAGTTCATCAGCGTGCACGAGAACGACCAGAGCAGTGCTGATGGTGCCAGTGAACGTGCTGTTGCCGAGCTGTGGCTGCAGCACAGCCTGCAGTACCACTGCCTCTCAGCCCAGCTCCGGCCCCTGCTCGGGGATAGACAGTATATCAGAAAATTCTACACAGGTAGGTAGAGGCCACTTAGGACTGTCATCTGTCTCTATCACTGTGGCAGCTTTTCTCTCCCCAGATGCTGCCTTCCTGCTAAGTGACGCTCATGTCACGGCCATGCTGCAGTGCCTGGAAGCAGTGGAACAGAACAACCCCCGCCTCCTGGCTCAGATCGATGCGTCCATGGTACAGGGGACAAGGAATTATCCACGTCTATGGACACATTTTTTGGTTTTGTTTTGCTTTTTAGTTTGCCAGAAAGCACGAGAGCCCGCTCCTGGTGACAAAGAGCCAGAGCCTGACAGCCCTGCCCAGTTCCACATACACCCCTCCAAACAGCTATGCTCAGCATTCCTACTTTGGGTCCTTCTCTAGCCTCCACCAATCCGTGCCCAACAATGGCTCAGGTATGGGGACAGGAAAAAGTGGTCATTACATTTGCTCCCCTTACCATTTCCTTTTATATTCTAGAGAGAAGATCTACTTCCTTTCCACTCTCTGGCCCTCCCCGGAAACCTCAAGAAAGCAGAGGGCACGTCTCACCAGCAGAGGATCAAACCATCCAAGCCCCCCCAGTTTCAGTCTCTGCACTAGCCAGGGATTCCCCTTTGACCCCAAATGAAATGAGCTCCAGTACTCTGACCAGCCCCATAGAGGCATCCTGGGTCAGCAGCCAGAATGATTCCCCAGGTGATGCCAGTGAGGGGCCTGAGTACCTGGCCATTGGCAACTTGGACCCCCGAGGCCGGACTGCCAGCTGTCAGAGTCACAGCAGCAATGCCGAGAGCAGCAGTTCCAATTTGTTCTCCTCCAGCAGCTCCCAGAAGCCAGATTCTGCTGCCTCTTCCTTAGGGGACCAGGAAGGAGGTGGGGAGAGCCAGCTGTCCAGTGTCCTCCGCAGGTCCAGCTTCTCAGAGGGGCAGACACTCACTGTCACCAGTGGGGCAAAGAAAAGCCACATTCGCTCCCATTCGGATACCAGCATTGCCTCCAGGGGAGCTCCAGGTAATGAGGAACACCGGCTGCTAGTTAGCAAGACTCTCCTCTGCACCTGTCTGTCTACCGGCAGGAGGCCCCAGGAATATCACCATTATAGTTGAAGATCCCATTGCAGGTTTGGGAATCGGTCCTCCACCTCCTCTTTGTTGTTTTTACTCGCTGGTGGTCATCGTCATTAGAATCCTGCAATGATAAGGCGAAGTTGAGAGGCCCTTTGCCCTACTCTGGTCAAAGCAGTGAAGTCAGCACACCCAGCTCTCTGTACATGGAATATGGTGAGTACTAGGAAGGCCAGGGCTAAAATTGTTGGCTGTTTCATCCACATTCCATTTCCCACAGAAGGTGGTCGGTACCTGTGCTCAGGGGAAGGCATGTTCCGAAGACCATCAGAAGGACAGTCCCTCATCAGCTACCTCTCTGAGCAAGACTTCGGCAGCTGTGCCGACCTGGAAAAGGTGGGAAATCGAGGGCCTCATGAAGAGCTCATCCTTTGCCTGTTTGGTGCTCTCCTTCCGCCAGGAGAATGCCCACTTCAGCATCTCAGAGTCCTTAATTGCTGCCATCGAGCTAATGAAGTGCAACATGATGAGCCAGTGCCTAGAGGAGGAGGAAGTGGAAGAGGAAGACAGTGATAGAGAGATCCAGGAGCTGAAGCAGAAGATCCGCCTTCGGCGCCAGCAAATCCGCACCAAGAACCTGCTCCCCATGTACCAGGAGGCTGAGCACGGAAGTCAGTGGAGCCTGTGGATGCTTCTGTTCCCATGTTTATTCCTTTTTGTTTTTAAACATAACAGGCTTTCGGGTCACCTCCAGCAGCTCCCAGTTCAGCTCACGTGATTCGGCACAGCTCTCTGACTCTGGCTCTGCTGATGAGGTTGATGAATTTGAAATCCAAGGTAAGAAGTGACACTTTGTTACAAGGGAACTTAAGGGCCCCCTTTTATCATCATTATTACACAGATGGTAGCGAAGGATCTAACCTGACTCACATATCAAAGAACGGACTGTCAGTGTCACTGGCCTCGATGTTCTCAGGTAGCCTACTTTGCAAGCGTGGATGTGCTTGTTTGCGCTCCCCTTATCTCTGGTTTCCATGTAGATGCTGACATCAGAAGGAACACAGCCTCAAGCAGCAAATCCTTCGTTTCCTCCCAGTCCTTGTGAGTACTTTTTTTTACCAAAAAAAAGAAAATGTTCAGCCGTCCTTGATTCTCCCCTTTCCAGCTCCCACTGCTTCCTGCACTCCACGTCTGCTGAGGCGGTGGCCATGGGGCTCCTGAAGCAGTTTGAGGGGATGCAGCTTCCAGCCGCCTCGGAGCTGGAGTGGCTTGTCCCGGAGCATGATGCCCCTCAGAAGGTAGGTCCTTAGCTCTTCTTCCTACCCAGGGGGAGCTTACCCCAACTGTGCTTTCCTCCTGCAGCTCCTGCCCATTCCTGACTCACTGCCCATCTCACCGGATGACGGGCAGCACGCTGACATCTACAAGCTGCGGATTCGTGTTCGTGGCAACTTGGAGTGGGCCCCGCCCCGGCCTCAGATAATTTTTAATGTTCATCCAGCCCCAACGTGAGTGGCCAGTGTCTGTGCCCTTTGGAGCATGTGCCAATGCCCTGTCCTTACCCTTCCTCAGGAGGAAAATTGCCGTGGCCAAGCAGAATTACCGCTGTGCAGGATGTGGCATCCGGACTGACCCTGGTGAGTGCCTTCCCTTCCCACCATGCTGCCTCCATCTGGCTTTCTGGCTTTCCGGTTTTTCCAGATTACATCAAGCGACTGCGGTACTGTGAGTACCTGGGCAAGTACTTCTGCCAGTGCTGCCACGAGAATGCCCAGATGGCCATCCCCAGCCGGGTTCTGCGCAAGTGGGACTTCAGCAAGTACTACGTCAGCAACTTCTCCAAGGACCTGCTCATTAAGATCTGGAATGATCCTCTCTTCAACGTGCAGGACATAAACAGTGCCCTCTATAGGAAGGTCAAGCTGCTCAATCAAGTCCGGGTAAGACCTTGGAAAAGGCCACCTTAGAGTCTTCCCACTCCTGCCCCCCTCTCTTTCTTTTCAGCTGCTGCGGGTCCAGCTGTGTCACATGAAGAACATGTTCAAGACTTGCCGACTGGCCAAGGAGTAAGTCCTTTTGGAGCTAGAGCCCTCTGGCCTTCCCTCACCTGCCTCCTGTCACTCCCTGTAGGCTTCTGGATTCCTTTGACACAGTCCCAGGCCACCTGACAGAGGACCTCCACCTGTACTCACTGAATGACCTGACTGCGACCAGGAAGGGGGAGCTGGGGCCCCGGCTTGCTGAGCTCACCAGGGCAGGGGCTACCCATGTGGAGAGATGCATGGTGAGAAAGTCTCACTGTAGCATGCAGCTGAGCTCATTTTGCCATCTGTGTTTTTCCTCCCCAGCTCTGCCAAGCCAAAGGCTTCATCTGTGAGTTCTGTCAGAATGAGGATGACATCATCTTTCCCTTTGAGCTCCATAAGTGCCGGACCTGTGAAGGTGAGGGCAGGTGCAGGCATCGGGCAAGTGAGTCTTCTCTCCCCCACCTTCCCAACCTGAGTAGAGTGTAAAGCGTGTTACCATAAAGCCTGCTTCAAGTCTGGAAGCTGTCCGCGCTGCGAGCGGCTGCAGGCCCGGCGGGAGGCACTGGCCAGGCAGAGCCTGGAGTCTTACCTGTCAGACTACGAGGAGGAGCCCGCGGAAGCGCTGGCCCTGGAAGCCGCCGTCCTGGAGGCCACCTGAAGAAAGCACGTGCAGCCCTCCCTCCGGGCCGGGTCACACCTGTTGCAGAACTGAGCCACTCTTTGAAGGACTCGCCCCACCTGGGGCTTCTTTTTTTTTTTTTTTTTTTAATTATCATCATCTTTTTTTTTTTTTTTACTGACTTGTCTGACGTCTGTGTGCAGTCAGCCGTCGGCAGGTTGATGGGTCCAGAGTCTGTGGTGACAGATAATTTGTAAACACCAGGTGTTTCCATCAGAACTGACATGCGGGTCCTTCAGTGAAGCTTCTAGTGCCTCTGTCAGTGGAAGAGACAGCAAGACCAAGTTCTTCCAGCGTCTGTGGCCTTCTCCTCTAGGTTTCACCTGCATGTCAGGTATCATTTCCAATTTTCCTTTGTTTCAGTTCTGGAGCTTCTGAGCCAGGCCTTTCTCAACCACCTCTCCTGCTGCTGAAACGGGGATGGCGTTTTCCCTCTCCCTGTCCTGGACTGGGGTCAGACTGTGCCCCGAGGAGAAGCAGCAGAGAATAGGACTACGTCATGGGCATTTCGTCCACTTATTTGGGTATTTTGGGGGCCACAGAACAATCCTGACTATCCTAGACTCCTCAGAGACCTCAGAGGCAGCTGTGAATGTCCCTATGTTGCCGGGAGTTCCTGTTTGAAATATTTGAAGCATAGAGGATGCCACAAGCTGACTTTCTTCATCTACCTTGGTGATCTTGAAGCAAAGAACAGAACTGATGCTCAGGCCAGGCTCACCTGTAGCCTTACGCCGCAAGCATACGTGAGGCGCCAGCTCTGTCGCTGAAGGAGCGCTTACTCAGAGGAGCGGTCGGCCCCCTCTTGGTGTTAAGGTCTCTTAGTTAACCTGGCTTTTTGGTGCAGGTGTGATCTTTGAAGCTCAGGCAGGTCCCTGATGCCATCCTAAGGTGAGGACAGGAACCTCACCCACCATCTTCTTAGCGTGTCCCTGATGACTCTGTCCTCTGTTAGATGGTCGTTGTGCTTCTGAGTAAAAGTACAACCCGACTCCGTTCTCTCCCCTTCCTGCAGCAGAGCTGGGTCCTTCCCTGGTGGCCGAGTCTCTCTTGCCTTAGCTTCTTTGGTCAAAGTTGGAGAAAAGCTTCCTGCTATTAGTGCTGTTACAGAACTTGACGGTTTGTGGATGTGAGTGTGAATGTCCCTGTGTTCTTGGGATAACAAGAGCCTTTATGCCAATTATGCACTTAACTCTGTGTAGCCTGGTAATGTTTATCTGTTCATTTGATAATGCTGATTTTAGTGTGCTGCCCCCCTCCCCCCGTTAATGTGTGTTGATGGTGAAGTCCTTTTGATAATGCTGATTTTGGTGTGCTGCCTCCCCCTTCCCCCCCGTTAATGTGTGTGTTGACAGTGAAGTCCTTGGGTGGGGCCATGTGTGTGTTTGTGATGTTCCTTAAGTTGATGCAGCTTCTAACCTCTGTGAAAACACTGGTCAGAGTGGCTTCTCCAAGAGCTGGCAGCTCTGTGAACTAAAGCCTGCATCATTTTTGTTCTGGGATTGAATTCTGCCCATGGGCATGTCTTCTCATAGTTGCTTGCTGGTAGGAAAGAAATGGGCGTGGGTGCTGCCCTGGAAGCTGAGCGGAAAGTTGCCTGTGGTTGGTGGAAGCTGATGAGAGCTTGAGCTGGCGGTAAGAAGGAGTCTCCCAGGGAAGTGGGAGAGGCATTAAGGTGATGGCCAGGGCTGAGGCTCCACCAGCGTGAGAGGGAACATGTGGGAACTGGCCCCTGCCCTTGATTCCTCTGCCTCAAAGTTGGGATCTGAAAGCCATGTAGGGCTAGAAGACCCTGAGGCTGTTCTCCCTTCTGTTCATAGTGAGACTCAAAAAGCCAAGTCCCAGAAGTTCTGAAGGGCTGTGACTAGAAGTGCCCAGGTCCTTCAGGGAGCTTTAAGAATGACCCCACAGAACTCAAGTTTAACTAGGGGTTAGGTCCCAGATTCAGACCCAGGAGTTTATAAAAATGAGCTCTACTTCCAGTTTTGGTTTAAATTACACATCCAGGCCAGGCACAGTGGCTCACACCTGTAATCCCAGCACTTTGGGAGGCCAGTGCGGGCGGATCATGAGGTCAGGAGTTTGAGACCAGCCTGGCCAATGTGGTGAAACCCTGTCTCTTCCAAAAATACAAAAATTAGCTGGGCGTGGTGGCACACGCCTGTAATCCCAGCTACTTGGGAGGCTGAGGCAGGAGAATCGCTTGAACCTGGGAGGCAGAGGTTGCAGTGAGCCGAGATTGCGCCACCGCACTCCAGCCTGGGTGACAGAGTGAGACTCCGTCTCAAAAAACAAAAAGGTGACACATCCAGCTCTTTCTCCAGGTCACTGCGCTGGAGGACAGATGTGCCGTCTTGTCCTGCCTGTTTCACATCAGCATAGGATCAAAGGATGACAATGCTGACAGCTTCTGAAGCCGAACTCAACAGTCTCATAGGCTCCTCACTTGTCACTTATTTTTCCCTAGCTCCCTCAACCGCACCCCATCCCTTTAGATCGTGCGTCTGTTTTAGTGACTCTGACACGATGCCGTCCTCACCTTCCAAATACCCAGTTATTTATTCAAGAGGGGGGAAGTGGGTAGAGGATGGGATGTTTTGGAAGCACTTTGCAAGTTACCACTATCTGAAAATCCCCTGCTGTTGCGGGGAGAAGCTTTGAATGCACTGAAGAGAATTCCTTCTAAATGAAGGCAGGTGATAGTGTTCTTTCTGTAAGTAAAGGGAAAGAAAAAAAACATAGTTTGCTTACCAGGTGGAGACAAGATTCAAGACATAGCAGAAGAGTGGAAGACAAATATTTTCCACTTAAATGAGGCTGTTTTTGACGTTCTCTGCCAAGGATTTAGAGCTTTCGTTGAACTAACATAAAAGGAGTGCGAGTCTTAGTAGAGATGTTCCGTGTGTGCCGCCCGTGCTCTGAACTGCGTTTCCACCTGCTGTGGTGCTTGTGCAGCCTGGCAGTTCATTGTCATCTTTAATAAACTAAGGAAATAAAATTCTGTCTTTCGTCAGCCTGCCTTGACTGTCAAGAAATGGCATGTGTCCACTGTAAAGCAGGTATATCTGAACATTGAGAAGGTTTCTGTGTTATAATGTAAAGCAAACTGGACCACACACATCAAGGAAAGTGAGGTGGAGTGGCTGTGTCTCTAACTTGCCATGAGACCTCGAGCGAACCACTTCACTTCTCTGGGTTTCTGGTGCATGGTGTAACTGTCACTTAAAATGAGGTGTCTTCCTCTCCGCAACATCTGACTTGCCTTAGATGCTTCAGTTCCCACTTCTGTGAGCAGCTAGCATCTTTCTCTTCTGCTCCTGGCCCACTGGAGCTCCAGCTCTACGCTGCAACTCTCTCAACATTTCCCCTTAAATGTCCCCTTGTCATCTCCAACCAGTGTGTCTAAAACCAGCATAAATTCCGTATTTCCAAAAACCTAACCATTAGTCACCCAGGTTTGAAAATTAATTGTCTTCAACTTCCTCTGTAAGTGGCACACTGAGCTCATCACGCATCGTCTCATTCCTACTCCCTGTCATCAAGTTCTGTGGATGTTTTCCTCTAAAATAAATCTCTCATTACTTTTCTGCCACTAGCACACAAATTCAGGTGTTCTTGATCATACATTATTTTCCTCCCTGCGCCTCAGTGGAACAATGATTAGAAGCACCTTGTGGGATGAGGAGCCGGGCGCGGTGGCTCACGAGTGTCATCCAGTACTTTGAGAGACCAAGGCAGGGGGATCACCTGAGGTCAGGAATTCAAGACCAGCCTGGCTAACATCACAAAACCTCATCTCTACAAAAATATAAAAATTAGCCAGGCATGGTGGCATGTGCTTGTAATCCCAGCTACTCGGGAGGCTGAATCATGAGAATCACTTGAACCTGGAAGGCGAGGGCTGCAGTGAGCCAAGCTTGCTCCATTGCACTCCATCCTGGATGAAGAGCGAGACCCTGTCTCAAAAAAACAAAACAAAACAAAAAAAGCACCAGCACACTGTGGCATGAGGGGCGGGATTGTGACCACCTCTACCTCCCCTCTTAGTGCTCACCAAGTCTCTGCAGTAGTGAGCGTGTCCTCATCTCCTGTCTTCTCCCTCAGCTACTTTGTCTGCAACTGCTCCTGTTGTGTTTGTCCAGCAGTCATCATCAGAGGACACACATCCCAAATGTCCTTCAGTCACTTTATTATTAAACTGCCAGCTCTTTCCTTGCCAGGGACTAAACCAGGAGATAAGATGATATTTATATGCTGTAAACACACCCTACATATTTAAAAATCTTCATATTTACAAATTAAACTGAGAGGAGAATGAAAAAGCCATGTGAAAGACTGCTGAAGTTGATAAAATGTTCAAATGTTTTTCAACTAGAGATAGGAAAATAGCTTACAGTACAAAACCTTCACTTTGTTCTAAGGCCCTTTTGTTCATTGTTACAAACTGGTGTAGTTCACAGGAAGCCAAAGCTTGATTTCCAGTAAGTTCCCAAACTTCTGTTCTCAACATTTAACTTAGATTTTAGATGATCATATTCCAAAATTGGAAAGACTGTTGAAGAGGAAAACAAGGACCATTGATTCACAATGGCAGCCCAGCATTTATTTATTCATTCAATCATCCGTCAATCCCAAACATCTATAGATGCCTCCGTGTTCCAGACACCATGCCAGAGCTGAGAGTACAAAGAATCACAGAATATTGTTTAAAGATGTTTACTGCAGCATAATTTATGAAAGTAAAAAGTTAATGGAAAATAAAAAAATTGATGCAACCATCAAAATGACAGTTATAAAAATTATGATAGTGAGCCGCACACAGTGGCTCACGCCTGTAATCCCAGCACTTTGGGAGGCCGAGGCGGGCGGATCACGAGGTCAAGAGATTGGGACCATCCTGGCCAACATGGTGAAACCTTGTCTCTACTAAAAATACAAAAGCTAGTTGGGCATGATGGCGGGCGCCTGTAATCCCAGCTACTCGCGAGGTTGAGACAGGAGAATTGCTTGAACCCGGGTGGCGGAGGTTGCAGTGAGCCGAGATCACGCCACTGCACTCCACCCTGGGCAACAGAGTGGGACTCTGTCTCAAACAAAAAAATAAATTATGATAGTAACATGGGGAAAAAGTCTTGTAATACAATGTTATGTGAGAAGAAGTTAGAAAAAGTGTATGTCAAATATATATTTATTAGTCCATACATACATAAATAAATGACCAAATAAATAAATTCTCACAGAAGAATTCTAAACAAAATACGTAAATTCTCCCAGGAGGTGGAGTTTAATTCCTTCTCCCATTGAGGGTGGACTGGAATTAGTGATTCACTTTTTTAAATAAAAGGATATAGAAAGAGGAAAATAGCAACTTTAGAGTAGAGAGAGCTAACACGACCTTAACCAAGTAATCAACGTTAACATCTCCAAAGATGTCATTGGATGTCATGTACCTACTAATACAATGAAAGGGGTACATCTTCCCTGACATTCATTCAGAAACCCATAACCTCAGTCTAATCATGAGAAAAACAACAAACAACATAAACACAGGAGCAAAATTCGAGGAACTTTCTACAAAACACTTGACCCTACTCAAAATTGCCAAGGTCTCGAAAACAAGGAAAGAGATGCCGTCACGGACGAGAGGAGACTAAGCAGATACGATGACTGAATGCCATGTGGGATCCCGGGTGGGATCCCGAAATGGAGAAAGGATATTAGTGAAAAAACTGGCAAAATCTGAATACAATTTGGAGTTTAGTTAAAAGTAACATACCAATGTTGGTTCCTTAGTTTTGGGAAATGTCCAGTACTACAGTAATGTAAGATGGTAACATTAGGGAGAGCTGAAATCGGGTGAGGGCTATGTGACGAATTTGTACTATCTTTGCAACTTTACTGTGGATCTAAAATTATTCCAGATTAAGAAGTTTACCTATATAAAAAGCATATGTACATCATAATTACAGTTATGCAAAAATATGGTTAGAAAAAATACATAAGGAAAACATACGTAAAAATTAGTGTGGTTCTGTTAGAATGGTGGCATTGTGGAGTATTTTTTCCTCTTATCTGCTTACTGAATTAGCTGTAAATGAGTCATTTTCCATAAATTAAAGAGTTAATTTTAGAGATTCTTTTCCTTGAAATACAGAGGGAATG